GTTTGTGCCACAGGGCTGCTGCGGGCAGTGCCGCTGCATAACTGACAACGAAGGCGGTAGGGTGACTTCCCCAGTGCAGTAGCCTGGTGCTATCCGCGGACCCGGGGGCTCCCCATGAGATCAGCTCTCGGAACAAGGCAAGTCCCGGCAGGGCCAAGCCCAGTGCCGCAGCTAATGGCTTCAAAGCAGCCAGCCAGCCCTGGGCACCTGCGTTTTCGCTCTTGGAGCCAACCGTTGCCCTGAGGACCCCGCAGGCCCCCAGCCAGAGCACGGCCCAGCGGCTCAGGCCCACCGCCCAGACCCGGAGCAGTGGCAGCGCGGTGGGCACCAGCAGGGAGAATATGCGGGGCAGCGCGGTCCGGAGCAGCACCCAGTCGGCGAGAAGTAGCAGTACTGTCCCCAGCCATGCGAGAGAAGCTCCGGGGAGGCAGCGGCACCCGCGGGGAGCGGGACACCTAGAGCTAGCCATTGGCACTCGGACGCCGTCCCGGTCCCGGCCGGGCCTGGGACTCTCCGCGCCCCGGTGGGGCCTGAAGCTCCGGGTACCGCCGAGTCCTCCCCTACTGGCGGCTGGGGGAGGGAACGAGGGCGGGGCTCTCGGAAAGTCCCAGGAACAGGCTGATCCTGCGCTGGCGAGAAGCTCAGCCATTTAGGGGAAAGCGAAATCGAAAGCGGCCGCCTGCTCACTAGATAACGCCTACTTCCAAAAGTGGCCTGCCCAGACTATTTTGGTAGCAAGCGTGGAAATCAGATCTGAGAATCTCGGGAGCAGCCCTGGTGCCCAATTTTCTCCATCACGCACACCCTTCTCGCCTCTCCCTGCCTCCTGCCTTTCCACTTGCACCAGTTTTCCCACCCCAGCCTCAGGGCGGGGCTGCCTCGTCACTTGTCTCGGGGCAGATCTGCCCTACACACGTTAGCGCCGCGCGCAAAGCAGCCCCGCAGCACCCAGGCGCCTCCTGGCGGCGCCGCGAAGGGGCGGGGCTGTCGGCTGCGCGTTGTGCGCTGTCCCAGGTTGGAAACCAGTGCCCCAGGCGGCGAGGAGAGCGGTGCCTTGCAGGGATGCTGCGGGCGGGAGCACCAACCGGGGACTTACCCCGGGCGGGAGAAGTCCACACCGGGGTAATGGGTCTGGGCTTGAGGGTTGGCAGAGGGCCCTGACATTCCATATTCTGTGTCTCTGCAGACCACCATCATGGCAGTGGAGTTTGACGGGGGCGTTGTGATGGGTTCTGATTCCCGAGTGTCTGCAGGGTGAGTAAAAGTGAAGATGTATGCATTTGGAATAACTTGGTGACTGTTGACTCCCTCCTGACAGCGAGGCGGTGGTGAACCGAGTGTTTGACAAGCTGTCCCCGCTGCACGAGCGCATCTACTGTGCACTCTCTGGTTCAGCTGCTGATGCCCAAGCCGTGGCCGACATGGCCGCCTACCAGCTGGAGCTCCATGGGTATGAAGCTCTGGAGTTCTGACTCCCCACCCCTATCAACCTTTATTCCTAATATTTCCCTCAGGATAGAACTGGAGGAACCTCCACTTGTTTTGGCTGCTGCAAATGTGGTGAGAAATATCAGCTATAAATATCGAGAGGACTTGTCTGCACATCTCATGGTAGCTGGCTGGGACCAACGTGAAGGAGGTCAGGTGAGTTTCTCCCAAAGCACTCTCTCCTCTGGATGATTCTTTAACCTGAGGATCCCTTTCCCAGGTATATGGAACCCTGGGAGGAATGCTGACTCGACAGCCTTTTGCCATTGGTGGCTCCGGCAGCACCTTTATCTATGGTTATGTGGATGCAGCATATAAGCCAGGCATGTCTCCCGAGGAGTGCAGGCGCTTCACCACAGACGGTAACCAGCCAAGTGGAAGGGTACCTGGGGAGTCTCCCTCTCTCCAACTTGAAACCCTCTGCAGCTATTGCTCTGGCCATGAGCCGGGATGGCTCAAGCGGGGGTGTCATCTACCTGGTCACTATTACAGCTGCCGGTGTGGACCATCGAGTCATCTTGGGCAATGAACTGCCAAAATTCTATGATGAGTGAACCTTCCCCAGACTTCTCTTTCTTATTTTGTAATAAACTCTCTAGGGCCAAAACCTATGGTATGGTCATTGGGAAATGAGTGCTCAGGGAGATGGAGCTTAGGGGAGGTGGGTGCTTCCCTCCTAGATGTCAGCATACACTCTTTCTTCTTTTGTCCCAGGTCTAAAACATCTTTCCTAGAGAAAACAAAAGGGACTAAACTAGAAATATAAAGAGCCCTATACATGACAGGTGATCACGTACTGAATGATTTTGAAGTAGTACAAACAATAAAAATTCTCATTCCGCATCATCATGCGGTCCATGATGATGAGGCCGCAAGTGAGGTGATGGGACTCTTTCCTTTAAGGCTA